GTGAAGTGCCACTTCTTCATTTCTAGTTCAACACAATTCAATTAAAAATTACTGGGAGGAGGCTACGTCTTGAATTAAACTCAGCATTCCACATCTTTGAGGTGGCGGAATGACTGAGGGGAGGGGGTCTGTCTAGCCACATCCAAATCTTCCTGAGACAGAGGGAGATCCCTCATTTGTTGCAGTGTATTTTCCTTGGTCGCATCTGACACAGGGGTTCTGTGGGTTGAACAGAAAGGGACTTTGCTGGAGGGGAGGCACTCTGCATAGAAGGAAAGTAGGGACATCTGGCAGAAGCAGGCGCTCCGAGAATAAACAGTCAAAGCAGCTCGCAATAGTCCCAAAAAGCTACCCCTCACCGAACCTGGCGTGCCTGTCGCCGCTTGCCCCGCTCCCAGGGCTCATTGGCTCCCAGTCTCGACGTCAGACCCGTAGCCTCTCACCTATTGGGCCAGCCAGGACCTGAGGCGGAGTGCAGAAGCGAGGGCCTGGAGACAGCCGAGAGCCGCCTTCAAGGAGGGCTGGGGGCGGGGCTAGAGGAGGGGCTGGGGGCGGGTTTCCCGATGAAGGGGCGGCCATGGCAGCTGCGCAGAGGCAACGCAGGCTGCTACGGAGCGCGCGCCCGGCTTTGAATGAGCGGGGCTGGGAGTGAGCGGGCGGAGCGCGAGCTCGAGGAAGAGACAGGCAGCGCGCGTGAGCGCGCCTTGTGTGCGCGCGCGGCCCGCGGCAGCTCGGAGCCTCCGCCGGGCGGGCGGGGAGGGGGAGGGGCAGGTGAGTGTGTGCGGTTCGCGCGTGCCTGGGAGGGGCTTTCCTCTCCCTACCCCCATCCCGACCCCAGCCCTAGCCTCTGGGGCATTGTCTGCCCTTCGCCGTCGGCCCTCCGCCTAGCCGCGCACTTCCCGCCCTCCCACCTTCCTTTCGCCCTTCCACCAGACCTCCCTCGACGCCCGACAGCTGCTCTGGGTACTGTTTCCGGGTCAGGGTGACCTCTGGGGTGAGGAAACTGCGACTGGGAGCGGGACCCAGGCGTGCAGCATTCGCCATGCTCCGCTCACGCGTGGGAGACTGGGCTGTGGGGTACCGGCCCGGAAAGCACGCAGCCTCCAAAGCCGCCTTCCTCAGGGAAATTTGCGTGACCTTACTGCCCTCCGTCTACAGGCCTTGTACCTCTCCAGGCCGATTTTTCCACAATTTAAATCTCAGTTCACCTGGTATCCAGCTCCAGCAACTTAGAGCGTTTCACGTCACGCCGGGCGCCAGGCGTCGGCTTGTATAACCTGAAAACGCTCCTGTTTTTCTCATCTGTGCAGTGGGTATGATTTTTTTTTCATCAACAAATTTCACGTGGGTAATCTGAAATGAAACCACTTAAGTTATGAAACTCTTTCCTTTTGAGTTATTCTGGAGACCTTACTCCGCCTTCGGAACCGCCCCAGTGGTGTCACATACTTGAGGGCCTGACTCTCGGTTGCCAGACATGGCACAGAATGTTCGATTTTACTACCAGCTCTCACACTCCGCTTCTGTTTCCCCTTCTCTTACGGGCCGCTGCTCAAACCTTTATTTATCAAATTTAAGTGAGTTCAGGTAAATTTTATTTTGGGAGCTTTGTAATATTTAATGCATTTTTTGTTTTGTGCCTCTTCCACAGGTTTTGATTCCCACCATGGCCATCACCCAGTTTCGGTTATTTAAATTTTGTACCTGCCTAGCAACAGTATTCTCATTCCTAAAGAGATTAATATGCAGGTAAATAAGTTTTATGTTCAAACTAACCTGTTTCTTGAAATAAATTATTTCATTTTTGTTTCAGATCTGGCAGAGGACGGAAATTAAGTGGAGACCAAATAACTTTGCCAACTACAGTTGATTATTCATCAGTTCCTAAGCAGGTAGGTTTTTTTTGTGTGTTCTTTTGTTTTGTTGTGGCTGATAATGTTGATCAATTAAATTTAGACAGATGTTGAAGAGTGGACTTCCTGGGATGAAGATGCACCCACCAGTGTAAAGATCGAAGGAGGGAATGGGAATGTGGCAACACAACAAAATTCTTTGGAACAACTGGAACCTGACTATTTTAAGGACATGACACCAACTATTAGGAAAACTCAGAAAGTATGTTAAGATTTATGCTTTTGGAGATTAAATCCCTATAATTCTTTTTCAATTAATCTTTCAGATTGTTATTAAGAAGAGAGAACCATTGAATTTTGGCATCCCAGATGGGAGCACAGGTTTCTCTAGTAGATTAGCAGCTACACAAGATCTGCCTTTTATTCATCAGTCTGTAAGTATGTTAATGGTTCTAGGGAAGGGTTTCTCTCTTAATTTTGTTTTACTTTTCATTGTAGTCTGAATTAGGTGACTTAGATACCTGGCAGGAAAATACCAATGCATGGGAAGAAGAAGAAGATGCAGCCTGGCAAGCAGAAGAAGTTCTGAGGTATTTGAGTGGCATTTATATTGCAACCTGAGTTTTCTAAAAGTAAAAGTATGTTTCTTTTCAGACAGCAGAAACTAGCAGACAGAGAAAAGAGAGCAGCCGAACAACAAAGGAAGAAAATGGAAAAGGAAGCACAACGGCTAATGAAGAAGGAACAAAACAAAATTGGTGTGAAACTTTCATAACACATGTTCAAATTTTATCATGCCAGTAGGAGAAATCTCAGCTCCACAACCCAAGCAACATTTGTATGGATTTAAGAGTATTTTAAGAAGACATACTGCTTGATTTTAATACATTGATCAGGCCATCCAGGACACCACGATTCTCCCAAAGTACCTTGAACTCTTAGTGATTGAGACTCAAAAAAACAAAAAAGACTTGAGACAATGTTTTCTTCAACATGCTCCAAATATAAGACATTTGTTTGCTGTACAGAAAGTATCACAAATGGAATATATCAGTACCTCTCAAGCTAGTGTTTCTAGCTAAATAAATGGGTGTATATAATTTTATGGTGGAAAAGAACTGTACTGTCTGTTATGATTTCCTTCAATGTGCATAATGATAAAATAAATAATTTTAATATTCTTTTGTTTCCATGGTTACCTGACCTAAATTAGATAAATTGTAGGGCTTTAGCTTTCTTATTTTTGTCAAAAGTTGGTGTTGACATACATTCCCTCTAATTTGAACTGGTATTGTTTACGTTTGATACAACATTAAGGAATTTGATGATTTTCATTTCATGAAAATGACATTAAATGCAATAATTTTACTTATCATAAACATTTTGTACATCATTATTTTCTTTTGGATTAGTGTTGTCATACATGTAATTTATATCACATGTATAAACATTGAAAATCAACTAAAATGACATTTGTTCTACATTATAACTTGTGAGTTTCAAGAACTAGTATTAGTAGTTTTTTCCTTTCATTATAGATTGTAAGATGTTGTGGTATCTTTGAGTGCCTTAGTTCTTCCTTCCTCCCAAAAGCCATTAATTTACAAATGCTTAAAGCCATCAGGTCAAATATTTCAAAGCCTTTAGATGATTTCTGTACTAGCTTTAGATGTCTGACGTTATGTAGGTTACCTGTGTTCTTGGCTAGGAAAACATTATTGATTCATTAAATCATAAAGGTGGGAATAATAATCTTTTATTTATGATGTTGATTGGCTCCAAAATAGTCTTAAGGAAATAAATACTGGGTCTGTAGGGGAAAAGTAGACTTCATAGTTTAAAATCCCATTAACCTTTTCACCGCAGTTGAAATGCATCCAGCCTGATTTTCCTATCATTTTGGAATTTTTAAGGATTTTTACTTTCTTAAGTTACTGCCTAGAATCAACATTCGGTGAGATTTTGAAATGTCATAGATACTGTACAGGCCAAACCTTACTAATTTATTTTACTTAAAGTGATATTTTATAGAAAAATCATAAGTTATACAATGAGAACCCTTTAAGCCCTTAGCCTAAGCTTTCAGACTAAATGTGATTATAGAATAAGATGAAAGTTAACTTTGGTACAGAGCTTTTTATAGCCCCAAATTATATTTCCAGTTATTATATTCATTAGAATTTCTGCTAATAAACTCCCAACTTAAATAGAATTGGGCTCAAAGTTTTAATAATGTATTCTCTT